TATATCTTTCATGTGATAAAATGAGATAATTGAGAACACATTTGGTGTTGTGGTCTCTTAAGATCTTGCCTAACAAAATAAAAGTACAAAAAAATTGAGCAAATATTTTCCCCTTATTTGTACTTGTCAATGAAGACCCCATGTATGTACTTATATGTTTTTCTTGTTCGTTACTTGCTCCAGTGGTTTGGAAATTTTGGTTATCCTGAGAATTCTCTGGGACCCTGTTAGACATGTAGATTCTTGCTAGGGCATACTTGCTTAAGAGATTCTGGCGTCAGTACCTAATCCTTAAATTACTTTGCAATCATCCAGTTACTATGTAGGTTGAGACCCTACAAGAAGGAATGATTCATTCAATGAGATGTACATCCTTGATCCCAGAAACTTTGGAACTAAGTATTCAGTTTCTTCAATAAACAGAGCACTTCTTGTTTCATAGCTTTTGGGGGTTGGCCTGAACAAATCAACTAAGTATGACCTAGTTTCTATAGCGTTCTGAACAATTTACAGAGTGAATTCCTGGCTGTTCACAAATTGGGAATTGACTGCATTCTTTGGAGAGCCAGGTGTTTCCACCGGGAAACCCCATGACAGGTACTCAGCCCAATTCTGTTTAATGTTTTATTAAACATAGGGGTGGGTTAAACCACTGGGTTTTAAATGAAGCACTTAGAGCTTTTCAACTTGCCCCATAGCTTTGTCTCAGAACCGATCATTCTATTATCATTAGTTTTGAGAATGCCGTGTAAAGAGCAAAGTAACCACTGGTGGTTGCACTCCGGAGCGGGCGAGGACGGCTAGTTCCTGCAGTGCCCAGGCCTGCACGGAAGCGCCCTGGCACAACTCAGCTGAGGATACACGCTTTTTCCCGCGCAGCCGGAGGGCTGAACAGCAAAGCACTCCCCGGGGGAACTGTGTGTCAGCGCAGCCTGGAGAGAGCAGGCCCAGGGGGCAGCTCCACCACAGGAGACAGGACACGCCTCAGTCTGGGCAAATTCCCGGCCTCCTTTGGCTCTAAGCCAGCAGCCGCCGCCCGCGACCTCCTCTCCTCCTCCGTCGTCACCCCGGCCGCCCTGCCAGCCCCGAACTTGCCCGCGCCTGGCCGCGCGGCCCCTCAGCCCACGGGGCTGGCGGCGCGGTTGGGATGGGACCGATGTGGCGCATGCGTGGTGGCGCCACTAGGCGCGGGAGTTGCTGCGGCGGGGACGGTGCTGCGGACGGCCGAGGGCCAGGCCGCTCCGGCCGGGCTCGTGGTGGGGGCAGCCCCAGCGGCGGCGGCGGCGGCGTGGGCTGGCGAGGCCGCGCGGACGGCGCCCGACAGCAGCTGGAGGAGCGGTTTGCCGACCTGGCGGCGAGCCACTTGGAGGCCATCCGTGCGCGGGACGAGTGGGACCGGCAGAACGCGCGGCTGCGTCAGGAGAACGCCCGGCTGCGGCTCGAGAACCGGCGGCTGAAGCGCGAGAACCGCAGCCTCTTCCGTCAGGCTTTGCGGCTCCCCGGCGAAGGCGGCAACGGGACGCCCGCGGAGGCACGCCGGGTCCCTGAAGAGGCCAGCACGAACCGGAGGGCTAGAGACAGCGGCCGAGAGGACGAGCCGGGCAGCCCCAGGGCCCTGAGGGCCCGACTTGAGAAGCTGGAAGCCATGTACCGCCGGGCCCTGCTGCAGCTGCACCTCGAGCAGCGGGGACCACGTCCGAGCGGGGACAAGGAGGAGCAGCCTCTACAGGAACCCGACTCCGGCCTCCGCTCCCGGGACTCGGAGCCCTCTGGGCCCTGGCTGTAGCCGAGGCCGCAGCCGGTGAGAGGCGGAGCCTCGAGCGGGCCCCTCCTCCTCCGTTCCCAGCTACCCCCGACCTCGCGCACGCCCTGGCCCGCTCCCTGCCCGCGGATACCTTGGACTACGGTGCCTTCCCGCCCCCACCAGTGGACACTTCCGGGTGGCGCTTGGCCATCCGCTTGGTGGAGGTCGAGTGGGTGCAAGGGCCCTCAGGACCTCCCACATGTACAGTTCCCCTGCCTCTTGCCCCGGCTAGTTTCCCTGGAGAGAGGCCTAGCCAACAACGAAGGGACGGATTTTAAAACAGCGAGAACTGGGTGCCAAGAAACACTTCATATTCCCTGAACTTTTCTGGATGTTGTGCGAACCTGTTGTATTTTTTTTTTTCCTGTATTTTGGTTCTGAGGGATGAGTAATGTGTTTTTAGTTGGTTGAGTTTATCCATTCTTCAATCCCCTAAAGCCTTCAGCTATTCTTTCATATGTGGCCAACATTTTAAGTACAGTGTTTGCTTTTATAAGTCGGTGTTACTTGGATGTCCTATAAAATACCCACTTTTTATAAAGATGATATTTATAACCTAGGAACTCATGCCTGTCTTGGCTGCAGTCCCTGTACATCTAATATATACTGATTTGTTTGCCCCCAGAGAATTTTTAAGGTATCTGCCTATATCGTGATCTTTTGAAATGGTAAATAAATCTGGTGCATTAAAAATTATCTGAAAGGTTGCGGCGAGTATTATTTGAAGT